GTCCACAGCCCTCTTATCGGGCTCGCCCCGTGGCGGGCAGGGCCGTGGTGCGCAGGGATCGCGGCGGGCGCAGACCCGGTCTCTTGCTCGGTGTCCCCGCCGCGCCCGCACCGCCACCGTGAGGCCGAGCCGGGGATGGTGCCCCGTGGCGGCGGCGGCGGCGCCTCCGCGCTCCTCTCCGCACCGCCCCGGCCGCCGCCGCGCCAGGCACGGGCGGGGGGATTTTTTTCCCGTTTCCCCCTCTTTCGCGCTCTCGCTCCTGTTCAGCGGGAGAGCCCGCAGAGTCAGGGAGGGAGCGAGGGAAGGGGTGGAGGTGGCGGGGGGAGGCCGGAGGGGCGGATCCTGCCTGGGGGCTGATCCCTCCCTCCCCTCGGCCGGGCTCCGTGGCGGCAGCGGCAGCAGCGGCGGCTCCATTCCCCCTCCTCCCCCGGGAGCGGCGGCGGCGGCCGGGCCGGGGCCCCAGCGCGGGCCGGGAGGGGGCACGGCGGAGGCCACGGAGGCAGGCGCGGGAGAAGACCGCGCTCCGCTTCCCGGGCCGCGCCGACCTGCTCGGCGGCCTGCCCGCCCGCGCCCAGGGGCCCCGAACGGTGGGGCCGGGCAGGCGGCTGAGGTAATGGGGGCGGCAGCGGGGCCGGACAGAGCGGGGGCGGGGGCATCGGGGCCTTCGGGGACCAGGGACTGCACGGGGGGAAACCGGAGAAGCGGGGGGCTTTCCGAGCAGGGCGGGGGCGGTGCGAAAGCTCTCTCCTGGAGCGAGGGCGGCGGCAGGGAAGGAGAAGGCGGGTGAGCGGGGGAGCTGAGAAGCGAGGACCCCCTCCCGCAGCCGCCATCTTGTCTCCCCCCCCAGCCCTGGATTCCGAGCCGCTAAGCCCCGCCCCCGCCACGCCTTCCAATTGGCCTGGCCAGACGAGAGTCCCGCCCCTTGAGCGGCCCTAGGTCCCCTGGGTCCCTCTGACGGGCAGGTGACGCAGCCAATGGGTTCTCGCCTCTCCGCCCCGCTCATTCGCTGGCGCTCGCTTTCTCTGTCTGAGGGTCGGACTCCACGTCAGGCTGTCTCTGGTGCGCTCGCCCCTCCCCTCTGAGGAGATGTTCAACTCATAGTCTCCTGGCCTTCTCTCCTTAGGCCTGTCCCCTCAGTTCCCAGGTGCCATGAGGAAGCCTCGTCGGAAGTCCCGGCAGAATGCCGAGGGCCGGCGTTCCCCGTCCCCCTACAGTCTCAAGTGCTCACCCACCCGGGAGACCCTGACATATGCCCAGGCCCAGCGGATTGTCGAGGTAGACATTGATGGACGCCTGCATCGTATCAGCATCTATGACCCACTCAAAATCATTACTGAAGATGAGCTAACTGCCCAGGATATCACCGAATGCAATAGTAACAAGGAAAACAGTGAACAGCCTCAGTTCCCTGGCAAGTCCAAGAAACCCTCATCCAAGGGCAAAAAGAAGGAATCCTGCTCCAAGCATGCATCTGGTACTTCCTTCCACCTCCCACAGCCCAGCTTCCGTATGGTGGACTCAGGCATCCAGCCAGAAGCACCCCCGCTGCCTGCTGCCTACTACCGCTACATTGAGAAGCCACCTGAAGACCTGGATGCAGAGGTAGAGTATGACATGGATGAGGAGGACCTTGCCTGGCTGGACATGGTGAATGAAAAACGGCGAGTAGATGGGCACAGTTTGGTGTCTGCAGATACCTTTGAGCTGCTGGTAGACCGGCTTGAGAAAGAGTCATACTTGGAGAGTCGCAGCAGTGGGGCCCAACAGTCACTCATCGATGAAGACGCTTTCTGCTGTGTGTGCCTGGATGATGAATGTCACAATAGCAATGTTATTCTCTTCTGTGACATCTGCAACCTGGCTGTACACCAGGAGTGCTATGGCGTCCCATACATCCCTGAGGGCCAGTGGCTATGCCGCTGCTGCCTGCAGTCTCCCTCCCGGCCTGTGGATTGCATCCTTTGCCCCAATAAGGGTGGCGCCTTCAAACAGACCAGTGATGGGCACTGGGCCCATGTGGTGTGTGCCATCTGGATCCCTGAAGTCTGCTTTGCTAACACCGTGTTCTTGGAACCTATTGAGGGCATTGACAATATCCCGCCTGCCCGCTGGAAACTAACCTGCTATATCTGCAAGCAGAAAGGGCTAGGTGCAGCCATCCAGTGCCATAAGGTGAACTGCTACACAGCATTCCATGTGACATGTGCACAGCGGGCTGGGCTCTTCATGAAGATTGAGCCCATGCGCGAAACCAGCCTCAATGGCACCATCTTTACAGTGCGCAAGACTGCCTACTGTGAGGCCCACTCGCCACCAGGTGCGGCCACTGCTAGGAGGAAGGGCGACTCCCCTAGAAGCATCAGTGAGACTGGCGATGAGGAAGGGCTGAAGGAGGGTGATGGAGAGGAGGAAGAAGAGGAAGAGGTGGAGGAAGAAGAGCAGGAAGCTCAAGGCGGGGTGAGTGGCTCCCTCAAGGGAGTGCCCAAGAAAAGCAAGATGAGTTTGAAGCAGAAGATCAAGAAGGAGCCAGAGGAAGCAGGCCAAGACACACCCTCCACTCTCCCCATGCTTGCTGTCCCACAGATACCCTCTTACAGGTAAGCATGCCCAGAAGGGCTCCTTAGGGACTTTGTCTTTCACTTCCGTGTGCCTCTACTCAAGGTTGAACAAGATCTGTAGTGGTCTCTCCTTTCAGAGGAAAAACCAGTTTATGCAGCGGCTTCACAATTATTGGCTGTTGAAGCGGCAGGCACGGAATGGTGTCCCTCTTATCCGGCGCTTGCACTCCCATCTGCAGTCCCAAAGAAACGCTGAGCAGGTAGGTGCAGTGGTGATTTGAGGCTGGTAGAGGTTCCTAGTCCCTCTTCTCTTCCCTCCTGTAGCGAGAGCAGGATGAGAAGACAAGTGCAGTGAAGGAGGAGCTGAAGTATTGGCAGAAGCTCCGGCATGACTTGGAGCGGGCGCGGCTGCTGATTGAGCTGATTCGGAAGAGAGAGAAGCTCAAACGAGAGCAGGTAAGGAGGAGCCCCCAGCCCTAGGGCCCTAGTCTGATCTGATCTCACCCCACCTTCCCCACAGGTCAAAGTCCAGCAGGCTGCCATGGAGCTGGAGCTGATGCCATTCAATGTTCTGTTGAGGACAACACTGGACCTGCTGCAGGAGAAGGATCCTGCACACATCTTCGCAGAACCAGTCAACTTGAGTGAGGCAAGTTCCCCCTACTTTCCAAGTAGTAAATTTTGTTGTAATTGTACAGGTTTTATATGTTTAGGTTCCAGATTACCTGGAATTCATATCCAAGCCAATGGATTTTTCTACTATGAGGCGGAAGCTGGAGTCCCACCTGTACCGCACCTTGGAGGAGTTTGAGGAGGACTTTAACCTTATAGTTACCAACTGCATGAAGTATAATGCTAAAGACACAATTTTCCACCGAGCAGCTGTCCGCCTGCGGGACCTGGGAGGGGCCATCCTACGGCACGCCCGGCGGCAGGCAGAGAACATCGGCTATGACCCCGAGAGGGGCACTCACCTGCCCGAGTCACCCAAATTGGAAGACTTTTACCGCTTCTCCTGGGAAGACGGTGAGAGGCCTGGATGGGTGGGGAGGAGAGGGCAGCCCCTTCTGTCCTCCCTTCTCCCTGGCAGTGGACAACATCCTCATCCCAGAGAACCGGGCCCATTTGTCCCCAGAGGTGCAGCTGAAGGAGCTGCTGGAGAAACTGGACCTGGTGAGCGCCATGCGGTCCAGTGGGGCCCGCACCCGTCGTGTCCGCCTGCTACGCCGGGAGATCAATGCCCTTCGGCAGAAGCTGGCACAGCCACCACCACCACAGCCACCATCACTCAACAAGACAGTATCCAATGGGGAGCTGCCAGCAGGGCCCCAGGGGGATGCAGCTGTGCTGGAGCAGGCCTTGCAGGAGGAGCCAGAAGACGATGGGGACAGAGGTGAGAGATAGTCACAGGCAGGCAGGGGGTTGATGTTCAAGCAGATTCTCTTTTTTTCTAATAGATGACTCCAAACTGCCTCCTCCGCCAACCCTGGAGCCCACTGGGCCTGCACCTTCCTTGTCTGAGCAAGAATCCCCCCCGGAGCCCCCTACTCTGAAACCCATTAATGATAGCAAACCTCCAAGCAGGTTCCTAAAGCCCAGAAAGGTGGAAGAAGATGAGCTCTTGGAAAAATCACCACTGCAGCTAGGGAATGAGCCTTTGCAACGCTTGCTCAGTGACAATGGCATCAACAGACTATCCCTCATGGCCCCTGACACCCCGGCCGGTACCCCACTTAGTGGTGTGGGTCGCCGCACATCAGTCCTCTTCAAGAAGGCCAAGAATGGGGTTAAGCTACAGAGAAGCCCAGACAGGGTCCTGGAGAATGGCGAGGACCATGGTGTGGCAGGCTCTCCTGCCTCTCCAGCCAGCATCGAGGAAGAGCGCCACTCCCGGAAGCGGCCAAGGAGCAGGAGCTGTAGTGAGAGCGAAGGGGAGAGGTCCCCCCAGCAGGAGGAAGAGACAGGTGACCCTGCCTGTGACTTCTCTTGATACTTCGCACTCAGACTCACTGTGTGTGTCCTTGGCAGGCATGACCAACGGCTTTGGAAAACACACCGAAAGCGGGTCTGACTCTGAATGTAGTTTGGGTCTCAGTGGTGGACTGGCATTTGAAGCTTGCAGGTAAGAACACATTCCCAAAGCTTTGTCAGCAGATTTCACCCCTCTCTCCCTGCTCTGTGTGCAGTGGTCTGACGCCCCCCAAACGCAGCCGTGGGAAGCCAGCCCTGTCTCGAGTGCCCTTCCTGGAAGGTGTGAACGGAGACTCTGACTACAATGGCTCAGGTGAGGAGCAGTGTTCAGGCAGAACTGAGGGGGGGTGCTGTCTCCTCCCCTCCCCCACCCCCAGGCAGAAGCCTCCTGCTGCCCTTTGAAGACCGCGGAGACCTGGAGCCCTTGGAGCTGGTGTGGGCCAAGTGCCGAGGCTACCCCTCCTACCCTGCCTTGGTGAGTCTGCCCCAGACGCCACCCTCCTATCTCACTGAGTGCCCATCTTCTATTCTGCCTCCAGATCATCGATCCCAAGATGCCCCGGGAGGGCCTCCTGCACAATGGCGTTCCCATCCCTGTCCCCCCGCTGGACGTGCTGAAGCTGGGAGAGCAGAAACAGGCAGAGGCTGGAGAGAAGCTCTTCCTTGTCCTCTTCTTTGACAACAAGCGCACCTGGTTAGTGGGTGCTGCTGTGAGGGGGCTGAGGGCTTCATTAATCCCCTCATAATCCATTTTGCAGATGAGGAAGTTGAGGCTCAGAAAGTCCAGACCCTGTAGCCAGAACTAAGATACAAAACAAGATCTTGCTCCAAAGGCTGTATCCTTAGCCACATGTTATATTCACCCGGGGAGCTTTAAAAACACATACACAGTGTGCAGGTCCCACCACAGATGAGTTTATCAGTTCCTGGCATCAGCTCTACTTCCTAGCCATCGCCCCCTAATTCTCCAACGCAAGGCGAGGCTCAGAGCCCTCCAGGGTGGCTCAGCTGGCCCCAGAGGGCAGCAGGTGGGCCTTTCTTAGCCTATGGACCCTTACAACTCTCCAAACAGAGTAAGGGCCCAGAGAAGGACCTAGCTGCAAAATTGATTCCATGCCATTCCCCCACCCGACTCCTGCATATCCTGCTTGCTGTCCTCACCTGCTAGGTTCTTGGTGGCCTCCTGCATGGAGTCCCCCAATTTGCTTCCCTCTGCCCTGTACCCTCTCCCTGGCTTTGCTGGTCCTGGCCAAGTGGGGCCACAGGAGCCCGAGCCCCCTGTGAGACCCACTACTGCCCAGCCTCTTACTGTGCTTGCATTTCAGGCAGTGGCTTCCAAGGGACAAAGTCCTGCCCTTGGGTGTGGAAGACACCGTGGACAAGCTCAAGATGCTGGAAGGCCGCAAGACCAGCATCCGCAAGTCAGTGCAGGTGGCCTATGACCGTGCGATGATCCACCTGAGCAGAGTCCGGGGGCCCCACTCCTTCGTCACTTCCAGCTACCTGTAAGGGCAGGGCTGGGCCTGCATCCGCTTGCCCTGCCTCCATCCCGCAGGGCACAGAGAAGCCTCTTCTGCCCCTGCCAGATGTATGGCCGGCAGCTTCCCCCTCTCATGGTAGGCCAGGGACTGGGCTTTCTCCCCACTAAGGGCAAGGCCCCAGTTTTGACCAATCGCATGGTTCTCCTGGCAGGCCTGCTGTGTGCCAAAAACTCCCACCCAAGGTCCCTCAGGGGATATTTCACTGAAGAACCAGTTAGAAGTAGAAACAGCTGTGGGGCTTGGGCCCAGCTTAGGAGATTGCCCAGATGGCAAGAGGTCCTGGGCTCCTTCTTGAGGGGCTGCCTGGCCCGCTCCATCCTACTCCCACTAACTACACCTCAGGGCGGGTGAGGTTCCGACACTGATCCCAGAGATGCCGTGGATACGCCAGGGTCCCAGGGGGAATCTCCCCAAGCTCACACTCTCTCCCGCTTATCGCCTATTCTCACACCTCTTCTCGGTCCCATCTTCTGCACCCATTGCCCAGTCTTGCTTTCTCTTTCCCATATTCCTTTTCTTTTTCTCTTGTGCCAAACTGACAGAAACCGTCACCACACTGGTCTTTTTCTTTAATGTCTCATTCCCCTTGAGGCCAGCTGCTATGCCAGGTGGTGTCTCTGCCAGGCTCCTCAGGCCCAGACAGAGGCCAGCCCACAACCTATGACCCCCTCCCCCAGGACACCACCTCCCACCCACAGACCTTCCCTTTAGCTGTTGACACAACTTCCCAGCTCTGCAAGTGTGCCCCCTGGATCAAGGCGGGTCCCCTCTTGTTTTTTTCTTTGCTGCCACGAGGTGGTCCAAGCCTTCAGGGTGGGCTCCTATCAGGCTGGGTGTGCGAGTGTCCATCTGTCCACATGGATGTCGAGGGTGGTTTGTGTGGAGCTGTGCTCGTCAGCTGGGTCTGCCCTCTTCCCCCTTTTCTCCTTCTTCTCTCCTCATGGACTTTTTCTGCAATTGCAGTCTTAAGCTTCACTCTCCACCACCTGGATGGCATGGCGCCTGCCACCAAACATCTTCCTGGCCTGCGCTCTGCCCTGCCCTGCCTAGCCTCTGCTACTCCCACTTCCCAACTCCAGGGAATGCATTACTTTTATTTCAAACCCTCTGCCTCCTTCCTTCTTTCTCTTCAACCCCCTCCCCACCTTCACCTTCTCAAAAATGGAAGGAAAAAAAAACTGTGAATGGGGAATGCTGACTGACAAACCAACACAACTTTCAGAGGCTTCAGTGTCTGTTCTCTGGACATTTCTTTTCACCTCCTGAGCACCAAAGTCGCAGGGCCAGTTGCAGGCCGCTGATTGCCATGTTGATTTTTAACCTGATATTCTTTTTAATTGTTTTAAATTTTTCATAGGGGAGTTTTGGACAAAACAGTCACTGGGGAGATCACTGCCATTTTTACACACTTGACTTTTTAAAAATACAACCAACCAACCACCACAACTTCTTATACATTTGGGACATGAGCCAGAGTTTAAAAGGGAACCAACAAAACACTATAACTTAAAAGGATGGGGTTTTGGATTTTGTATAATAATAAAAACAATACAGCATATGGCTAGGGAAGGACATGGTGTATATAATTGTAAAATACTGTTCTAAATTATTCAGGCCTATAGTTTCCATTACTGGAGTCCTCCATTGTGTGGCCACACAGTGTCGTTGATTTAAAGGAGCCAGTGCTTCCCCTCTCCCCAGGTAGTTGGTCAGCTGTGGACTCTGTGACCTTTGTCTAAACCTGTGTTGTAAGATCTTGGGACTTCCTCTCTTTCTATGTCTATCTCTTCCCCCCAACACTTTCTCTTCTTAGTCTCTCTCTTTATTTTTCAATCTCTGAATATTTTAGTCTCTCTCTGAGTCTCATTTTTTAAAATGCTCTTTTAGAACGGGAAACGGCTCAGATCCTGCTGTGGCACGGGGCCTATGTGTCTCTGTCGCGTCTGCTGTGAAGCACATGATGCTCTATTTATTGTAGAGAGTGACTTTATTTGCTTTCTAGAATTGTTTATAACAGATGGTATAAGAGAGGTAATAAACAGAGAAAAATCTATGCTTGTAAAGAATACAAAAGTTAATTTTACCTACTATAATATGACTGTCTGAAACTTATTTTCTCTCTGAGAAATAAATGTTCTAATGGGCAGTAGTTGCTGTGTTGTGTTTAATCAGTAGGGGCCT